TAGCGAGGCCTGAAAGGCTGCGTAACCAGGCAGGAGTAGGGGTTGGGGTTCGGGGTTGGGGGACAGCCAGGGATCGCGTCTGATATGCTGTTGGGGTCGTGACCGTCTGGGGGCCGAGGCAGGCACTGGCCAGACCCAGCCAGGGATCCTCGTATTCGTCGAGCCTAATTTCCAGCAGCCGGGTAGGCCTCACCAGAGGCTCCTTTCCGTGAGGCCGCCCCCAATTCCTGCCCCTATTCTCTGCCTGGGAGATGGCTTCCCCGAGCCCCCCGCCGGAGTCGAAGGTAAGTAAGCACCCCCCCGGGGATCCCGGTTGTCTCGCCGCTACCCCAGCTAGGCCGCACCACTGCTTTCTCCCCCAGGCCCCCCACCAACCTCCTGACCGCCTCTTTAGGGCCAGCGCCTTGCAAGGAACTCCCCACTAGTGCATTGGGGTGCGGTTCGCGAACAAACTGCCCACTGGCTCCCTTTTTTTTTTTCTTTTTCTAGAGAGACTTGATAAATCGGCCTGAGAAAATAAGTAATGCTCCAGACTAGCTCTCTCATTTGTGAGTTCTCCAGGTGAAGCACCATTTTTGACCTTCCCTTGTGTCTTCTGTTCCTGGCACAGTGCCTGGACCCCAAGGTACACGCTTAGAGAACCTCAAGGAATTGAATTGAATAGAGTCACAAGCCAGTGCAAATGGAAAATTGAAGTAGGCAATGAGGTGAGGGAAGCTTGGAGAGGCCTTGGGGCAGTTTACTAAAATTAAACTCTCAGGGCATAATAAATCAGAAAAGCCTTATCCGTAGGTCCTTTCTAGTCTGAGATGTCTGTCAGTTACAGTTCGTTCCCAGAATTGGGCAACATATGGAACTTTCAGTTATCATGTTCCTCCTAGCCTACTTGGCCACAATAAGTGATTGCCTCTGTCACTTTTAGTGGTAGAATTGTCCTTGAGACAACAGGAACTGACTACAGAAATCATACTATTTCAGGGGTTGCTGACATTTGAGGATGTGGCTGTGTTTTTTACCCAGGAGGAGTGGGATTATCTGGACCCAGCTCAGAGAAGCCTGTATAAAGATGTCATGATGGAGAATTATGGAAACCTGGTCTCACTGGGTAAGAATCTGCTGTTTCTCTAATTAAAATATCTAAGAAGGTAGAGAGAAATCAGACTAACAGAACATTTGGACGGAAACCAGTACCAAAACTGCTTTGTTCCAAAGTTCTGATTCAAACCTTTTAGCCATTAATTGTTTCCATAACTCTCATCCCTAGCTTCCTTGAGGTGACCAAACTGCAAGCCTTTCGGGCATCCTGTCTTCATAATCTCATTCCCATATTGTTCTGTACTTTCCGTCCTGGCTCATCCTCCCACAGCTTTCCTCCCACCCCTTTTCACTCTGCGTTCTGGAACCCCTGTTCGTCTTCACATAATGTTCCTTCCCTCCTGGCCTTAACTGAAACCTGGCACTATCCCAAGGACAACGTTTCTCTGGCAGTTTTTCAAGTGGGGGCTGCTTATTCTCCCACATCCTCCTCCTTCCCCATCCTTTGTCTCAATGTTGGAAGGGGGAAGTTATTGTTCACTCAGCTTTTAAATGCTGTCCCCAAAGCATTAGTTTTCCACCTTCAAACAAAATCTCTCCTTCTTTGAGGTCTCAGCAGTCTTGCTTTTTCCACTCAATTCCTTTTCACTATCTGTCAACTTTTAGTTTGGTCCTTCACACATAACTTTGTCACATGTTTCATAGTCTATTTTAACTCGTGCCATGGATGACCCAGTTAATACTTCAGCCTCAGTGGATCTTCAGGGACCCTGCTTTCCACTTTTACTCAGCACCTTACATCATTGATCATACCAGTTTTGTCATAACAGGCAAATCGTAAATCCCAATACCCTATTCTCTGACCAGTTATTCGGAAATGGAAGTTTATTGACTGTGACTAGACGAGGGTAACCAAAACAGACAGGCTTTCTCCCCTTGTGGAGCTTACTACAACTTCTCTATCTTTCCTACTCCTTTCCACCTAAACCCATTCATTATTAACGATGTTTCCTGTCCCTTGACGTCTCTGTTTTTTCACTGAGGTGTCCAACCTTTCTGGGCTTGTATCCCCATCTAATCACCAGCAAGCTCTCTTGCTAGCTTGTCATTATTCTCTACCCATTCTGCAAACTTCAAATCCTGTATTTGTTATAAAATTCACCTTTCTCTCTTTCCTACCCAAATTGCTAAACATAGCAGGAGAAATTCTCTAACCAGAAAGATTGATATCCTTTATATAAGTATGGCCTTTTTCTTCCACTCTCCACTGGGTTTTTATATCTTAGCAATATTTTTTGTCACTGATATGCTCACTGCCCTGTTCTTTTTAGTGACTATTCCAAAAGCTTATCCATCATTAAGTAGTGAAGCTCACCTTCTGTTTCTCAGAGAAAATAAAGGCCAATAAGCATGAACTCTCAACTTCTCTGCCTCTTATCTACACACTTAAAGCTGCTCTCATCTTCTCACCTTTCCAGAAACTAATCAGTCATTCTTTTTTCCCTTTTAGTTTCAGTCACTATTTCTTCTCCCTTGGTACCCTTATTCTGATGATTGGTATGTTCATAACTCTTCAACAGGAGAAAAGAGAGGAAAAAAGAAAAAATCCCTCCTATGAGTCAGACTCTCCCTCTTGCTGCTGCCTATGATTTACTACTTGTTCTCTTCATAGTCAAGATTTTGTAAGAGTAGTTAATGTGTGTTCTGTATTTCTTTACCTCCCCTTGTGTCTGAGCCCCTTTGTCTTGCCTCTAATACTCCCTTTAAATTGTTTAACAGTGATCTGTAACACGTCATTGTCAAATGCAGTAGACTCTTTTGGGACCTTATTTTAGTCTACCTCTCTATGAATATGTGAAACTCTTTATTGTTTCCCTCCATTGGCTTGCATTCTCAGACTTCCCCTCAGTCTGTACTCTTTCCTTGGGGGACCTTACCTACACTCAGGTCATCAGCTACCGCTCTGTGAAAATAAGTCCCATTTTTTTTTTCAAGTCATAGCCTCATTCTGTTGCCCAGGCTGGAGTGCAGTGGTGCAATCTCAGCTCACTGCAGCCTCCACCTCCTGGGTTCAAGAGATTCTCCTGCCTCAGCCTCCTGAGTAGCCGAGACAAACAGGCATGCACCGCCACACCCAGCTAATTTTTGTATTTTTAGTAGAGAAGGGGTTTCACTGTGTTGGCCGGGCTGGTCTCGAACTCCCGATCTCAGGTGATCCGCCCACCTTGGCCTCCCAAAGTGCTGGGATTACAGGCGTGAGCCACCGTGCGTGGCCCAAATCTTTATTTCCACCTAAGAAAGGTAATGTGGAGCCTAACTGCCTAGGTTTAAATCCTTGTTCCACCACTTACTTAGCCTGGTGAGTATAGTGATTTAATCTCTCTTTGCCTCAATTTATTTTTTTATAAAATGGAAATAATAATAGCACCTACCTCATAGGGTTATTGTGAGCATTGACTGAATTAATGTATGTAAAACACTTGACACACTAACATGTAGTTAAGAACAATATAAATGTTGACTTATATTGTTGTCATCATCTTCTCTGTTGAGTTTCCAATTCCTAGTCATCTTTTGAAGACCACATGAGTAATTCAAACCTGGCAAGTTTCAATCCATTAAAATCAAGGGCCTTCTCTTTCTTTGTTTTACCAGAGCTAAGCACTCCTTTCTTTGTTTTACCTTGTATATACTCCTGCTATTGAATTTATCATACTATACTACAATCATTCTATATATGTTACTTTTCTAACCTCACTGATTACTGTGAGGATGGTAGATATACCTGTTGCATTTGATTTCTCCAGCACTTAGCACAGAGCCAGGCCTATATTATATGCTTCTTAAATATTTATATGACTGAGTAAGTACAGTTAACTTAAGACTCAGTATCTCTTAACTGGATTATTACATTAACCCCTAAACTACCCCCTTGCCACTAGTCTCCTTTTTTAAAATATATTCTCTCTACTGCCACCAAAGTGATTTTGTATTAGTTAACTGTGTAAAACTTCTGATGGTTCCTGATAGCTTAAATGATAAAAATCTTAATTTCTTATCATATAGGACCTTCCAAGTATAGCCTCTGCCTATCTTTCTTGCCTCACCTGTTTTTTCCTGCACACCACTTTAGTCTTCAGCCATATCAGCTGCTGATATGTGTGTGTGTGTGTGTGTGTGTGTGTTTTAATATACCATGTTGTCTCTCAGTCACTGCCAGCTTATCCATACATATGGTATTCTGGTTGATAGAACCAAGTAAGTGCCTGGCCCTGCCTTCTCCTAGAACTGCAGCATGTAAATACCATATGGACAAGGTGTGACAGTGTGCCCACAGATGATCTTCTACTTGTAGGCTGTCTTCTTTATTTCAGCTTAAATACAGCTTTCCATATTCATCATTTCTCCTCCCACAGTCTTTTCATCCTCCTCAATAAACACTATCTCCATCCCTTTGGTGAGAGCTCCCTTGATGAGAGATCACTATTACTCTACTGTTGCAATGCAGTATTCTCTTCTACATCATCTTAACTGCTTTTCATAATGCAACTCTTGTCTAGCTTTATAGTTTTGGCTTTTCATTCATACTTTTCCTTTTCAAGCTTATTTTTAAAAAAACTTTAATAGCTACATCGATGATACAGTTGATAGCTTAATTTCTCAGATCTTTGACATCTTCAATTTTAATGACTCTTTCCGCAATGACTTGCAGATTGCCACCTTATTACTGTGTCTTCACATGGCAGAAGGGGAGAGAGATAGAGCAAACGTTCTGGTCTTTGTTCCTCTTTTTATAAGAACACTAATCCCATCATGGGGGCCCAACCTTCATGACCTCATCTAAATTTAATTACTTCCCAAAGGCCCCGCCTCCAAATATCATCACATTGTGGATTAGGGCTTCACCATATGAATATTTGGTGGGAACACAAACATTCAGTCTATAACACTGTCTTATCTCTTTTTTCTCCTTGACGGTTTAGTCTTTTCTCCTTATGTTCACATTCTTCTGTCCTTTTGGCTTCTGGTTTGATAGGTTACAATTCTAGCTACCTTCCGAATAACTAGCGATTTCAGTTTTAATTCCAGGTTCTTTGGCGAAACCCACTTTGAGACAACTATCTGTGTAGAAAAATTGGCCATGACCACAGGATGGGAAGATATTGCATAAGCATTGCCAAGCCCAGATCTAATGGATAGTCACTTCAAGGCTGCTCTGTGTGGAAGCCTTACTCTTGTTTTTTTCACCTGCCTATCCTGTTGACCTATTTATTTTTATGTGAATGTCATTGTTTTATTCGCTTTAACAATATATTACATTTTGTGTCTGGTAATATAAGTCATTCTTTAATAATCTTTTTCAGGATGTACTTCACTAGTCTGCCTTCTTCTAAACTTTAGATTTATTTACTTTTTTATTGGTTCATGTGATTTTTGATTGGAATGATTAGTTTCATAGATTGAAAGGAATTGAGATCCTTATAATATTGAATCTCTTTAGCCATTTGGTTGACTCTGTTTAACTGTATCCTTTTGTCTTTCAGAAAAATTGTATGGAATATTTTTATGGATCTTACACATTTCTTATGTTTATTCCTAGGTTTTATGTTTTTTGTTACTATTGTGAAGCATTTATATCATTTCTGTATAATATTTACTAACTTTTTTTGTACTAAGAACAAGCTTTTTAATCTTGTTATGATTATATTTTCATTTGCTTCTTCCAGGAATTTTAGGTATATATTCATATCATCTTCAAGTAATGATCATTTTGTCTTATTCATTTGAATGAAATTGACAGAACAGTATCCACTAATCCAACTAACATAACTGAACAAATATTCTGAAGAGACTGCCTTCTCACAAAGAATTTACAATCTAGTGGAAGAGACAAATAACGAACAGTTAAAAAATGCAGTGTAATCATAGCAATAATAGAATTATGGTCGAGGGCTGGTAATAAAAAAATAGAACACCTGAATCTGTCTAGTGGACTTAGTAAAGGCTTTGTAGAGGAACTGTTGCTTTAAACTTAAAGATTGCTTTGAATCTTAAAACCAAAAGTTTGCCAGGTAAACAGTGTTGAGGGACATTTAGTAAATGAGATATGTGAAGATAAGACATGAAAGACTGTAACACAAACAATTTGCCTACATAAAGTATGATAAAGTAGGTAGGAACATGACTTGAGGCTTAGAGACTGTGTCATGAAGAGTTGTATCATAGCAAAGAGCTTGATTCGATCTTAAAGGTGATGGGGAGCTGCTAAATCTACAGGTGATGACTTGAGTAGAATTCTGTTTTATAGAGATCTCTTCTAGAATCAGTAAGGCATATATAATGTGTTGGCAGCCTAAAGACTGGAGCCAAAGATTATAAGGCAGCTACATGATTGTGAGGGATGAAAGATAGGTGCTAGAGAGAAATCCAGGATTTGGATGATTGATTAACGTGAGAAGAAGGGAGAAATACAGGATGATTGCTGCTTTGAGACTATAGGGTAATGGATGATGGTGCCTTTCAAGAGATAATTAAAGGTGGGGAAAGGCATGAAAGCAGATGATGATGACCATGTTAATTGTGAGCCCTTTGTGAGGCATTTAACTGGAGATATCTGGAGGGTGTATATACAGAACAAGTAAGGATGTAAATGTGGGTAACAATAACAAAAGTCAGTTGACAAAGGAAAAGAAATAAATGAGGGAAATTTATCAGAAAAGGCCAAAGAAGTAGGGAAGGAAATAAAAGAATGTGGTAGTGTAGAAACCAAAAACAGATAATGTCAAGAAATAGGGGTGGTCAACAGTGTTAGATGCTGCTGAATAACATAAGGACTGAAACATGCCCATTTTAGGCCAGGCACGGTGGCTCACTTCTGTAATCCCAGCACTTTGGGAAGCTGAGGTGGGTGGATCACCTGAGGTCAGAGTTCGAGACCAACATGGTGCCCCATCTCTACTAAAAATGCAAAAAAATTAGCTAGGCACAGTGGCGGGTGCCTGTAATCCCAGCTACTTGGGAGGCTGAGGCAGGAGAATTGCTTGAACCCGCGAGGTGGAGGTTGTAGTGAGCCAAGATCACTCCAGCCTGGGCAATAAGAGTGAAACTCTGTCTCAAAAAAAAAAAAAAAATGCCCGTTTTATTTTTATTTGAGTCATTGGTAATCTAATGAGAAGTTTCTCTAGATGCTGGAAACAGAAACCAGATTTCGCCACAGGTTGCAGAATAGATTGAATAGGAAGAGGTTGGGCTTGGAAAACATAAGAAATAGAAAACCTCGGTGTTAAGATTTTTTTTCAATGCTTGGCTTTCATAAAGAGAAGGATTTCAGGTTCAAGATAAAATTGGACATATTTATGTAATGGTAGGAAAGTGTCAATAGAGAGTGTGTATTGAAGAAAGAGGAAAGACGGGATAATTAAGCAAATGCCCAGAGGTGAGTAGGATCGGTAAGTGATGGATGGATTAGCCTTGCATAAGAATCAGATATATCTTTATGTACCATTGGCAGATAATTTTATAGGTAGAGGACAGAAAGTTGAGGGAGTTCTTTCATGTTTTTTCATTATGTGAAAGAAAATACAGCCCACTGAAAAATTTGAGAGGGGACACTAAAAAGCCTTAGAAGAAATAAAATTTCTAGTAGTTTCTTAGGGGAATAGGAAAAGGTTATTTTAGAATAAAATAATGAAGTAAGCAAATAGAAAATTCAAAGATGACTCCACAAAAAATTGAGAGAAAAGAGGATGTATGAAAAAGGAGCTTGTTTAGGGCCAAATATAAATGTGGTCATTATTGAATCTTCTAGCGGAATTATCTAATATCTATTCCAGCAAGAGATGGAAAATCAGGAAGATGTCCGAAGCGGGCCTAGATGTACTATATGACACTCTGTTATATCATAGACCACTGTGCTGTCTTTTCTTCAACACATGCAAGATTTTCATTTCTCAGATGTCATGCAGCCTCTCAGTTGGAACAAGATGGTGAACCTTGGGTCTTATATTGTTAGAGGGTTTAGAATCACATGTACTTGAGGTATGATTTGTGGTAGGTAAAGTCATAAGCTACCACAGACTGCCCTTTTTGGTTGTTGCTCCCATGAACTCTGACCATGTTTCTTAATACTTATTTTATTCTGCATCTCGATATCATAGACTCTCTGTCACCTAACCCTTTATTATTGTTTTTAAAAGCCATTTTGTCTCTTTATACAGGAGCTGCTTTTTACTTAATATTTTCTTTATCATATTATTTTCTTTCCCCATTTTTTACTTAACATCCATTCCATTTGGCAGGGGGGCTTCATGTCTTATCTCTGAATCCTGGCTGATTACAATGTTTCTGGAGTGCTTTTGATGGGCAGTGAGTAAATGCTTGTTAATGAATGAATTATTTTGATCTTTGTATTTCCTTTTTATTATTCCAGATGTTTTGAACAGAGATAAGGATGAGGAGCCAACTGTAAAACAAGAGATTGAAGAAATTGAGGAAGAAGTGGAACCACAGGGTGTAATAGTTACAAGAATCAAAAGTGAAATTGACCAGGATCCTATGGGTAGAGAAACATTTGAACTTGTTGGTAGGTTAGATAAACAAAGAGGGATCTTCCTATGGGAAATACCAAGGGAATCTTTGACCCAGGAACAGAGAATGTTCAGAGAAAACACTAACATTATCCGTAAAAGACCAAACTCAGAAGAGAAATGCCATAAATGTGAAGAATGTGGAAAGGGTTTTGTCCGCAAGGCCCATTTCATTCAACATCAAAGGGTCCATACTGGTGAGAAACCTTTTCAGTGCAATGAATGTGGGAAAAGTTTTAGTCGCAGTTCATTTGTTATTGAACATCAGAGAATTCACACTGGGGAAAGGCCCTATGAGTGTAATTACTGTGGAAAAACCTTTAGTGTGAGCTCAACCCTTATTAGACATCAGAGAATCCACACTGGAGAAAGACCCTATCAGTGTAATCAGTGTAAACAGAGCTTCAGCCAGAGAAGGAGCCTTGTTAAACATCAAAGGATTCATACAGGTGAGAAACCCCATAAATGTAGTGACTGTGGGAAAGCCTTCAGTTGGAAATCACACCTTATTGAGCATCAAAGAACTCACACTGGTGAGAAACCTTATCACTGTACCAAATGTAAGAAGAGCTTTAGTCGAAATTCATTGCTTGTTGAGCATCAAAGAATTCACACTGGGGAAAGACCCCATAAATGTGGTGAATGTGGGAAAGCCTTTCGATTAAGCACATACCTTATACAACACCAAAAAATTCACACTGGCGAGAAGCCTTTTCTTTGTATTGAGTGTGGAAAAAGTTTCAGTCGGAGCTCATTCCTTATTGAACATCAGAGGATCCATACTGGTGAAAGACCTTATCAGTGCAAAGAGTGTGGGAAAAGTTTCAGTCAGCTTTGCAACCTTACTCGTCATCAGAGAATTCACACAGGAGACAAGCCCCATAAATGTGAGGAATGTGGAAAAGCCTTTAGTAGAAGCTCAGGTCTTATTCAGCATCAGAGAATTCACACCAGGGAGAAGACTTATCCATACAATGAAACTAAGGAAAGTTTTGATCCAAATTGCAGTCTTGTTATACAGCAGGAAGTCTACCCTAAGGAGAAATCTTATAAATGTGATGAATGTGGGAAAACTTTTAGTGTTAGTGCTCATCTTGTACAACATCAAAGAATCCACACTGGTGAAAAGCCCTATCTATGTACTGTCTGTGGGAAAAGCTTCAGCCGGAGCTCATTTCTTATTGAACATCAGAGAATCCACACTGGTGAGAGACCCTATCTGTGCAGACAGTGTGGAAAAAGCTTTAGTCAGCTTTGTAATCTTATTCGACATCAGGGTGTTCACACAGGTAATAAACCCCATAAATGTGATGAATGTGGAAAGGCCTTTAGCCGGAACTCGGGTCTTATTCAGCATCAGAGAATACACACAGGAGAGAAACCTTATAAGTGTGAGAAGTGCGACAAAAGTTTCAGTCAACAGCGCAGTCTTGTCAACCATCAGAAGATCCATGCAGAGGTGAAAACCCAAGAAACCCATGAATGTGACGCTTGTGGTGAAGCCTTTAATTGCCGTATTTCTCTTATTCAGCATCAGAAATTGCACACAGCATGGATGCAATAAATGTAGAGCAATACATAAGCTCAATTTGATTTGAGACTAGTACCCAAGTGCAGTTTTAGTATGGCTCAACATGGGTCAGATTTAGTGATAAAGCAAATTCTCCTTGGCCTCAGGCAAATAGTTTCTAAAGATTCTGTGAATAGTGGACAACTGCCCATGAGCATTTGACTTCCCTTACTCTTTGATGATCGTAGAGAAAGACTTGGTAATTTATCTAAGTATCTTTAATAAATCTTTCAGCAGAGAGATTAAACCTAGGTTCAGAGCATGGGTGCTCTGAGGGACAAAGTTGGATTAGTATAAGGGAGCTGGAGCAGCTGATAGTGGAAAACAGAATAATGATTCAAAGAGTCTTCTGTCACCATGTCATATTGTGGTTCTTTCAGTTCCATGATATGTTTGGCTCTGCATGCCAAAGTCCAGTGATTAAGCATATATAAGTTGTCAAGGAAACAAAGCCCAAATGTTTTTAAAACAAGTATACAGTTTTTGTCATTGTTTAAGAAAGCCAGTTGTTTGGCATGTGAGTTAAAGGCAGTTCCAATGCCTGATGGTTCCCAGATCTATGAAATGAGTGGACCATTAACCTTACATGTAAAGATTATGTTAGTAATTAAGAAACCTAACAAAGGTGTTACCAAGGAACCTTTGGGAGTGCCTTTTTTGTTTTTCAAGATGGACCCAAAAAAGTGGAGGAAGATATTGTTCTTTTGTGCCCTCCTACCTGTGAGAGATATTTGTAGTCCTATGTGAATGAGCTTATCCCTCCACAACCAGGTGCATATGAAAGTGTACATATTATGACTGCCAAGTATTGGAAATGAAAAGACCTGGAGTCTATGCTAGGAAGCTGAGATATTTTGGTATTGCATTGGTTTTTATGGTAACTAGGTTTTGCATGCAATTAAAAATCCTTATTTCTTGTTCTAGGGCTTCCCTTAGTTAATGGTTATTATAAACCTATTAATTCATCTGTTTTAACCATTAAAACCTGTTTTGTTTTTAGCTTTGTGTAAGAGTTGTTACTTTAGTGTAAA